TTAAATCTTAGTGTTGAGACTTTATTTGAGACAGGGCCTTACTCTGTTGCCCAGGTTGGATGAGATTTTTAACCTCAATATTTACTTATAGAATAACTTTTTGGTTAGTCAAAACAATGCTGTGTCTCATTCTGATCAGAATAAAACATCAGACAACTCAAGAGAAACATTCTGCAAAATAACTGGCCAGGATTCTTCAAAAGTGTCAAGGGTAAAGATAAGGAAAGATGAAGGAACTCCCAGATTGAGGAGAATAAGGAGACAACTGTGATGTGGGATCCTAGAATGGATCTTGGAACAGAAAAAGGACATTAGTGGAAAAATGAGAAATGCAAAACAGTCTACAGTTTCGTTAACAGGATTGTACCAAGGTTAGTTTCCTAGCTGTAATGATTGGACTATGATTAAGTAAGATGGACCATCAGGGGAAGCTGGGTGAAGGGTGTAAGGAAAATGCTTACATTTTCCAACTTTTCTGCAAGTCTAAAATTAGTCAACAATAAGAAGTTTAAAATAGGCCAGGCATGGTGGCTCACACCTGTCATCCTAGCACTTTGAGAGGCCGAGGTGGGAGGATGGTTTGAGCCCAGGAGTTCAAGACCAGCCTGCGCAATAGAGCGAGACCCCAACTCTATTCAAAAAAATTTTTTTAAGTTTAAAATAGAATTATATAAAAAAGGAAAAGAAAAATGCTGTTTCATAGCGTTCCTAGTTTAGCATGGGAGAGACCAGGTCTCCCTGGGTGGTTGTCTGTGTGTTGCTGGGTGTGCGTGGCAGGGCTAGTGTGTTGGGGTCCGTCTAGGCACATTCAGGCGCCGAATCCCGTGGCTCCCAGGTTTACCTGACGGTGCAGCCTGGGGTGGAGACTTAATGAGGGCGGGGAGTTGCTGCAGCAAAGGCTCCTCCCAGGGGTATCAGCGCAGACAGCTGGGTTTTCACTGTGCTCCTGCTCCAGAGGCACTAGGAAGGGGGCGCCTATCAGACTAGGGCTCTGCCAGCCATCCTTCTCTGTTGAAGGTCCAGCATGGTCCGCTGCCTGGGGCCTGCGCTGCTGCTGCTGCTGTTACTGGGTGAGCGCCCCTCTCTTCCCCTGGACCCCGAATGAGACCTGCAGCCTCCCCGCGCCTTTCCCAGGGTCGGCGAGCTCGGTCGGAGGGAACCGATGTGTGGACGCGGCCGAAGCCTGCACGGCGGACGCGCGGTGCCAGCGTTTGCGCTCCGAGTATGTGGCGCAGTGCCTGGGCCGGGCTGCGCAGGGGGGCTGTCCCCGCGCCCGCTGCCGCCGGGCCCTGCGCCGCTTCTTCGCCCGCGGGCCGCCCGCGCTCACCCACGCACTGCTCTTCTGCCCGTGCGCGGGCCCCGCGTGCGCCGAGCGTCGGCGCCAGACCTTCGTGCCCTCCTGCGCCTTTTCGGGGCCCGGCCCCGCGCCGCCCTCCTGCCTTGAGCCCTTAAACTTCTGCGAGCGCAGCCGGGTCTGCAGGTGCGCGCGGGCGGCGGCGGGGCCGTGGCGAGGGTGGGGACGGGGCCTCTCTCCGGCTCACCGCCCTCCCGCCGCGCAGGCCTCGCCTCCTGGCCTTTCAGGTCTCGTGCACCCCAGCGCCCAGCGCCCCCGACGGCTGCCTGCTGGACCAGGGCGCCCGCTGCCTGCGCGCCTACGCGGGCCTCGTGGGTACGCGCGGCCGGGATCCGGGCGAGGGCGGGCCGCCCGGGTGGGCCGATGACTTCGCCCTCAGGGTCCCCGCAGGCACCGCCGTCACCCCTAACTACGTGGACAACGTGAGCGCGCGCGTGGCGCCCTGGTGCGACTGCGGAGCCAGCGGGAACCGGCGTGAGGACTGCGAAGCCTTCCGGGGGCTCTTTACCAGGAACCGCTGCTTGGGTGAGGGGCCCGGGGGGGAGTGGAGGGGGAGTGCTAAGTCCACCCTGGACCCCTCCCTCCATAGATGGTGCCATTCAGGCCTTTGCCAGCGGGTGGCCCCCAGTCCTGCTGGACCAGCTGAACCCCCAGGGAGACCCGGAGCACAGCCTCCTGCAGGTAGGTGCAGGGAGGGGAGGGTGAGCTGGCACCCTCAAGTCTGCACTTGGCTCCCACCCCCAAGGTGTCCTCCACAGGCAGGGCCCTGGAGAGACGCTCCCTGCTCTCCATACTTCCTGTCCTGGCTCTCCCGGCCCTGCTCTGATTAGGACAGCGACCTCGGATAGCACAGCCAGCTACTCCACCCTGCCTGCCTGGGCCGCCTCTGTGGCCTACTGGCCCCTTGAGAAGGGGCTGGCTTACCCCCCAAGCCGGCCCTGGTGCTTTCACTCCGCTGCCCTTTGTAGGTTTGGACACCCTGTGTGCCGTCCCCTGGGGCAAGGGATGTAGGCTGGGGCCTGACTGTAAAGCCCCCGTCTCCCTGTCAGGAGGCATCTTGGTTGTAAGTCCCTTTATTCACAGACCTTGAGACCACTGGGGTCTCCCACAAGGTGGGGTCAGGAGAGGGTCACTTTTGTAGCTGAGACCTCTCTGGAGACCCAGATCCCCTAGAGCAGGTCAGAGACCATCCAGAATCCCAGAATTCTAGGAAATTGTATCAGCCTCCCAAGCATATAACCCCCTAAGGAATCCATCGGACAAGACCCCGTCTAACACTGCATCCTCCCAACTGGGCATTACCCACCATTGTAGCCACCTGTGCGCCATGACCATGCTGGCAGAGTCTTTCCTGTTCCCCATATGCTGCTTGAGGGGCCCCACCCTGTGCCCTGCCTGGCATTGGCCCTGTGGCCATCTTCCCCCTGGTTTCCTGCAGCTGTAGGAATAACATACAGTGCTTATTAAATCTGTGTGCTGAGACTGACCTTGCTTTTATGTGGTCTGTGTCCTGGGAGCC